GCTCCGAGCTCCCGGCGCACCGCTGCAGGGTGCGGCGTGGGGGCCGAGACACTCGGGGCTTGGAATTCCGGACCCGGTAGGAGGGGGCGGGGCCGGGGGAGAAGGCGCCGCCTCCGCCCCTTCGGGACCCGGAGGGTGCCCTTGTTTACCTCCCAGTATTTGTCACCCGAGACAAAGAGGGAAGGAAGGAGGAGCCTTCTGAGGGAAACTCCCTCGGCGGGAAGCATCTTACTTTCAGAACGTTTTTTAACACCCTACGGGACGCGGGAACGGTTCCCTCCCGGCCCCCCGCGCCCTTTCCGAGGTTCCCTGCCTTGACTTCCCCGAGTTCTACGACAACCTCAGCGACAGCGGGAGGAGCTGGGCAATCGGTTTTGCAGGGCAAACTCCAGGCTCTCCTCATTTATTATTCTCTGGGCGGCGCACGGGAGACCCTGCAGGGCAACAGAGCAGAGCGACTACAGCTCCCAGGAGCCAACGCTGCAGGGCTGAGCCGACGCGGGGGACAGACAGGACCTAAATGGTGGTCGGAGGAAGGGCAAGGCAGACCTCTTCTGTTACCTTAGCGCCAGCAAACCGAGCCGCCGCCGTCGCCAAGCCAGGAGACCAACCCCCAGTCTCCCGACTAAGTATTTTTAAATCTGGCGGGGCTTTCCTTCCCGAGCCAACCACTCCCACCGTTTACAGCCCCAACCAGTCAGCGTGAGGCCCGCCATTTTTCAAACCCTCTTCCCGCCGCCAATCAGGATCGAGCAGTACATTCCTCTCCTGACCGGTTCTAACGGGTCTGGGAGTTAACGACCTGGGCGACCCACCGAACCTGCTAGGCTGGGGCGTGGAGGGCGGGTCTGGTAAGACACTGACCAATCGTTAGCCTCCGTGGCAAGGGGGCGGGGACTATCTGGGTTTGAATAATCGTCAGAACCAATCAGATTAGTGGGGATGTGGCCCGTGGCCTAGCTCGTCAAGTTGCCGTGGCGCGGAGAACTCTGCAAAACAAGAGGCTGAGGATTGCGTTAGAGATAAACCAGTTCACGCCGGAGCCCCGTGAGGGAAGCGTCTCCGTTGGGTCCGGCCGCTCTGCGGGACTCTGAGGAAAAGCTCGCACCAGGCAAGAATACCCTCCAATACCCTCGGGTTCGTGGACCTGCCTTTCCCCATTCCCTCAGCGGCTTCCCCTCTCCCCCCTCGGCCCCGTCAGGTGGACGCGGATCTGTCAACATGGGTAAAGGAGACCCCAACAAGCCGCGGGGCAAAATGTCCTCGTACGCCTTCTTCGTGCAGACCTGCCGGGAAGAGCACAAGAAGAAACACCCGGACTCTTCCGTCAATTTCGCGGAATTCTCCAAGAAGTGTTCGGAGAGATGGAAGGTGAGGCAGGAGAGGGACGGAGCTCAGGGGGTCTGTATTTTTGGCTCTTATTTTATGTCCACAGACCATGTCTGCAAAGGAGAAGTCGAAGTTTGAAGATATGGCAAAAAGTGACAAAGCTCGCTATGACAGGGAGATGAAAAATTACGTTCCTCCCAAAGGTGATAAGAAGGGGAAGAAAAAGGACCCCAATGCTCCTAAAAGGCCACCGTAAGTTTAAAATAACCCAAATTGCTCCTTGGTCAGTTTATTAAACTCTGTTGCTTCCTTTCAGATCTGCCTTCTTCCTGTTTTGCTCTGAACATCGCCCAAAGATCAAAAGTGAACACCCTGGCCTATCCATTGGGGATACTGCAAAGAAATTGGGTGAAATGTGGTCTGAGCAGTCAGCCAAAGATAAACAACCATATGAACAGAAAGCAGCTAAGCTAAAGGAGAAATATGAAAAGGTACAGTGTCATCTTTTTTAAAGCCGTGGATACCGGATGCTTTATTTTTTTGACAATATTTCAGGATATTGCTGCATATCGTGCCAAGGGCAAAAGTGAAGCAGGAAAGAAGGGCCCTGGCAGGCCAACAGGCTCAAAGAAGAAGAACGAACCAGAAGATGAGGAGGAGGAGGAGGAAGAAGAAGATGAAGATGAGGAGGAAGAGGATGAAGATGAAGAATAAATGGCTATCCTTTAATGATGCGTGTGGAATGTGTGTGTGTGCTCAGGCAATTATTTTGCTAAGAATGTGAATTCAAGTGCAGCTCAATACTAGCTTCAGTATAAAAACTGTACAGATTTTTGTATAGCTGATAAGATTCTCTGTAGAGAAAATACTTTTAAAAAATGCAGGTTGTAGCTTTTTGATGGGCTACTCATACAGTTAGATTTTACAGCTTCTGATGTTGAATGTTCCTAAATATTTAATGGTTTTTTTAATTTCTTGTGTATGGTAGCACAGCAAACTTGTAGGAATTAGTATCAATAGTAAATTTTGGGTTTTTTAGGATGTTGCATTTCGTTTTTTTAAAAAAAATTTTGTAATAAAATTATGTATATTATTTCTATTGTCTTTGTCTTAATATGCTAAGTTAATTTTCACTTTAAAAAAGCCATTTGAAGACCAGAGCTATGTTGATTTTTTTCGGTATTTCTGCCTAGTAGTTCTTAGACACAGTTGACCTAGTAAAATGTTTGAGAATTAAAACCAAACATGCTCATATTTGCAAAATGTTCTTTAAAAGTTACATGTTGAACTCAGTGAACTTTATAAGAATTTATGCAGTTTTACAGAACGTTAAGTTTTGTACTTGACGTTTCTGTTTATTAGCTAAATTGTTCCTCAGGTGTGTGTATATATATATACATATATATATATATATATATGTATATATATACACATATATACGTATATATAC